ACGTGGTTAGTGTTTGCTAGAACTTGTTTAGCTTCAGATCCAGTCATCGAGCATGCTAGGCTTGGCTACTCGCGCTCCACACAGTTTATCCAAAGATCTAAACCCCGAATGAACCTGAATAGTTATTTGCTACAATGTCTTTCTCAAATCTCACATGTTCCTAAAATAAGGGTGCCCATGCAGTAGAGACGGATCCGGGCAGGATCATTAGATAAAATACGAAGGCTTTAAACGTCCTTCTCCCAACAATCAGCCTGGGACCGGCGTCGGGGCAGCAGCCTCACCAAGATTCGGAGCGACATCCTCGCCAGGATTCGAAACACCTAGGAGACCCGCGCCCGGCTGACTCCCAGCCCCTGGGACCCCGTGAAGACGCAAACCTCGGGACGCCTCCCGCAGAACCACCTGTCAGAGCCAAGCAACAGTCCCCGCCCCGGAGCCTCCGAGCTCCTGCTCGAAGGCAATGACAGCAGGAGACCCCGCTCCCTCGGGGTTCTCGCGGCCATAGGCGCCGCAGTCCACTGCCCTCCGGCTAAAGAGGTCCCGGGCCATCACCTGCCCGCCTACCGACCACGCCCGACCCTCCACTGAACTGAGTCTCCGTCCGGATCAGCCGGCCCGCCACGAACCCAGCTCCAGTCTCCGGCCGCTCCTTCTTATCCGCCCTGTCCTGCCGCGTCGCCGCCGTCCGAGCCGGCAGCCTGCTACTTACCTCCTGACAACTGCATGGAGTAAACCACACCGCCTTGTTAAATGCCGTCGCCGCCGCCGCCGTCTTCGTCACCGTCACAGTCGCCGCCGCCATCTTTGTTGTGTCTCCGACTCCCTTCCCGCCCCCCTGCCTTGCTCAAGTCTCGCGTGAGCAGGATGGAGGGCGAAAGCGAGGAGGGGCCTGTTTGTCTCTCTTGGGGTTCCGTAGGCAGCAGGGGGCAGGGATTAAGGGGGGGTGTGTGCGGGGCGGGTACTGAGTGGGCGGGGCCTTGCTCGGGTAACTCCCAGGGGCTGGCTAGAGACCCAGAGGCGCAGAGCGGAGAGGCCTGCGGCGAGGATGGAGGGCCTGGCAGTGCGGTTGCTGCGCGGCAGCAGGCTGGTGAGTGCGTTCGAGGCTGGCGTCCTGGGGGCACCTTTCTTTCATGTGTGTATGTTCCCTACAGCTAAGAAGAAATTTCCTGACTTGTTTGTCTTCTTGGAAGATTCCTCCTCATGTCTCAAAATCTTCCCAGTCAGAAGCTCTACTCAATATAACAAATAATGGAATACACTTTGCTCCCCTGCAAACATTTACAGATGAGGAAATGATGATAAAGAGTTCAGGTAAGTAAATTTATCAGTGTCACCTTTTTCTCCATAGACTTATCAGTAATTCTTTTTCCTACAGTTAAAAAATTTGCTCAGGAACAAATTGCACCTTTGGTTTCAACCATGGATGAAAATTCGAAAATGGAGAAATCAGTAATACAAGGATTATTTCAACAAGGGGTACATTTCATAATTCTTCCACTTTCAAGCTTTCTTAATCTATGTTGCCTTGTTTTTTCTTTAGTTGATGGGTATTGAAGTTGACCCAGAATATGGAGGCACAGGAGCTTCATTTTTATCCACTGTGCTCGTGATAGAGGAATTAGCCAAAGTTGATGCATCTGTGGCTGTCTTTTGTGAGATCCAGAACACATTAATTAACACACTGATTAGAAAACATGGAACAGAAGAACAAAAGGCCACCTATTTGCCTCAGCTCACTACAGAAAAAGTGAGTTGAGATGAATTGTTGATCTAATGGATTTAATTTGGACATTTTTTTCTCCCATATGTAGGTAGGAAGTTTCTGCCTTTCAGAGGCTGGAGCAGGTAGTGACTCATTTGCTTTGAAGACCAGAGCTGATAAAGAGGGAGATTATTATGTCCTCAATGGATCAAAGATGTGGATCAGCAGTGCTGAGCACGCAGGGCTCTTTCTGGTGATGGCAAATGTAGACCCTACCATTGTAAGTTTGAAAACGAAATTTCTTTCTTTTTCAGTGGTAATAGCGTTTTAATTCTTCTTTTTAGGGATATAAGGGAATTACCTCCTTCTTAGTAGATCGTGATACTCCGGGCCTTCATATAGGGAAACCTGAAAACAAATTGGGGCTCAGAGCTTCTTCCACCTGCCCGTTAACATTCGAAAATGTCAAGGTGGGTATCGTAGACTAATCAGTAAAAGACTGACTGAGAAATAAGTGCACATTTGTATTTTCAGGTTCCAGAAGCCAATATCTTGGGACAAATTGGACATGGCTATAAGTATGCCATAGGGAGTCTCAATGAAGGTAGAATAGGAATTGCTGCACAGGTAAGTCAGATTTAAACTCTTCCATGATGTGAGAAATTCTGATCTTATTTTTTTGTTTTAACAGATGCTGGGACTGGCGCAAGGATGTTTTGACTACACTATTCCATATATTAAAGAAAGGATACAATTTGGCAAAAGACTATTTGATTTTCAGGTATGTAATTATTAGGGTCTTTCTGCTGTGTTATAATTCTCTAACTTGGGCCTGACTGTTACAGGGCCTCCAACACCAAGTGGCTCACGTGGCCACCCAGCTGGAAGCTGCAAGATTACTAACATACAATGCTGCTAGGCTTTTAGAAGCTGGAAAGCCATTCATAAAAGAAGCGTCAATGGCCAAATACTATGCATCAGAGGTAAAAAAAAAAAAAAAAAAAAAAAAGGAAAATTCAGTGTGTGATTTGCACTTGCTTTTGGTAGATTGCAGGACAAACAACGAGTAAATGTATCGAGTGGATGGGGGGAGTAGGCTACACCAAAGATTACCCTGTGGAGAAATACTTCCGAGATGCAAAGATTGGTAAATAGATTTTTTTTTTTTACATTTTATTTCTCATTGTTCCTTCTGCTTCCTTTTGCTTAAGGTACGATATATGAAGGAGCTTCCAACATCCAGTTGAACACCATTGCAAAGCATATCGATGCAGAATACTGACGTCTATAGGAGTGGGACCCCTCCCTGGTGTCACTGCTGTAAAATTTTAAACGGTTGTGTCTTGTTGGGAGTAAGTGCCTTGCGTGGGAATAAACTTCCACAGCATTCGAATATTTTAATGAAGCCCTTAGTCAGGGTCCTGGTGTTGGCCTTTTTGGTTTTCTCTTTTCAGGCTGTTTAACTTAGGCACAGGAGATCCACTTTTAAACTTGGGAAATAAGCACCTGTATTTTTTTCCAAAACTGTTTTTAAAGCTGTATACGCATACATATATATATTTTTACTCTGTCTTACTCTGTCACCCAGGCTAGAGTGCAGTGGCGCGATCTCAGCTCACTGCAGCCTTGACCTCCTGGGTTCCAGTGATTCTCATGCCTCATCCTCCCAAGTAGCTGGAACTACAGGTGTGCACCACCATGCCTGGTTCATTTTTGTGTTTTTAGTAGAGATGGGGTTTTACCATATTGCCCAGGCTGGTCTTCTGGCTTCTGGATATCGCCCACCTTGGCCTCCCAAAGTGCTGGGATTACAGGGATGAGCCACCGTGCCTGGCTGGGTATTTATATTATCATTCTAGTTTCAGAGTATACAGAAGTTTCATCCCATCATTTGGAAAAATAAAGGCATCTGAAGTACAATATTACTTATAGAAATAGTTTATATTCCTATTAAATCTTAATCTTGTGGCATCAGGGAAATATTTGTTACATAGTAGGCAATTTTTATCCAGTACTTTATAGATTCAACTCTAAGTTGCAAGCGAAGTCAAAACTGATGAAAATTTATTTAGAAAAATCTAAAAATTCTGGTTTTAAATATGAGAATCAGTGGAAAATAAGGGTATAATTTTGTAGGTCATATGATTGAAGAAAATATTATTTTAACAATGTAAAGCAATATGATTTGTTACTATAATTAACCTGTATAAAAGATACATTTTATGGTGGTTTCAGTAGGTCATTTTAAAAACCAATGTGCATTAGTTTTCAAGTATAAGGTTTAAGTAATTTGGTTTAATAATCAGAAAATATTCAATACAGTGTTGGATATTCTGTCATGCACTATTTTTCAGTTGACAATTTCTGTATTTTAATTGAATACTGTTTCTTCAGTCATGGTTATTGCACTTTATCCTGAATAATAATTCAGAAATTGGGTTTTGGTTCAGTGATTCTCAAGAAAAAGATCTCTTGCCCATTAAGAAGTGTATCAAAATCTCATAAGGAATGAGGGAGAGAAGGGGGCTGTAGAGTTTGAAAAAGCATATTCAATATTAAAATAGTTTTATATTTGGGAAGGCAAAAATGAATCTATTGTTTTGCAATATAGGTTATAAACAGGCAAAATGCAATAAAATATATATCTGGTTGTATTAGTCTGTTTTCACGCTGCTGATAAAGACATACCTGAGACCAGGAAGAAAAAGAGGTTTAATTGGACTTACAGTTCCACATGACTGGGGAGGCCTCAGAATCATGGTGGGAGGCAAAAAGCACTTCTTACATGGCGGCAGCAAGAGAAAATGAGAAAGAAGCAAAAGTGGAAACCCCTAATAAACCTATCAGATCTTGTGAGACTTACTATCACGAGAATAGCACAGGAAAGACTGGCCCCCATGATTCAATTACCTCCCCCGGGTCCCTCCCACAACACATGGGAATTCTGAGAGATACCATTTAAGTTGAGATTTCAGTGGGGACACAGCCAAACCATATCATTCTACCCCTGGCACCTCCAAATCTCATGTCCTCACATTTCAAAACCAATCATGCCTTCCCAACAGTCCCCCAAAGTCTTAACTCATTTCAGCATTAACCCAAAAGTCCGCAGTCCAAAGTTTCATCTGAGACAAGGCAAGTCCCTTCCACTTATGAACCTGTAAAATCAAAAGTAAACTAGTTACTTCCTAGATACAATGGGGGTACAGGTATTGGGTAAATACAGCCATTCCAAATGGGAGAAATTGGCCAACACAAAAGGGTAACAGGGCCCATGCAAGTCCAAAATTCAGCAGGGCAGTCAAATTTTAAACCTCCAAAATGATCACCTTTGACTCCACGTCTCACAATCATCTCTCTCAAGTTCGAAGTTCCACAAATCTCTAAGGCAAGGGAAAGATGCTGCCAGTCTCTTTGCTAAAACACAGCAAGAGTCACCTTTACTCCAGTTCCCAAAAAGTTTTTCATCTCCATCTGAGACCACCTCAGCCTGAATTTTATTGTCAATATTGCTATCAGCATTTTGGGCAAAGCCATTCAGCAAGTATCTAGGAAGTTCCAAACTTTCCCACATTTTCCTGTCTTCTTCTGAGCCCTTCAAACTGTTCCAACCTCTGCCTGTTACCCAGTTCCAAACTTGCTTTCATATTTTTGGCTATCTTTTCAGCAATGCCCCACTCTACTGTTAGCAGTTTACTGTATTAGTCTGTTTTCACACTGCTGATAAAGACATTCCTCAAGATTGTGAAGAAAAAGAGGTTTAATTGGACTTACAGTTCCACATGGCCGGGGAGGCCTCAGAATCATGGCGGGAGGTGAAAAGCACTTCGTACATGGTGGTGGCAAGAGAAAATGAAGAAGAAGCAAAAGTGGAAACCCCTGATAAACCCATCAGATCTCATGAGACTTACTATCATGAGAATAGCACAGGAAAGACTGGCCCCCCTGATTCGATGACCTCCCCCTGGGTCCCTCCCACAACATGTGGGAATTCCAGAAGATAAATTCAAGTTGCAATTTCAGTGGGGACATAGCCAAACCATATCACTGGTGATGCCACTTCTTCAGTATTAGGGATTCTCAGTCAGAAGAGACCCCCTGTGTGGCCTGAGTCCCCTCAGGAGGAAGGTGGACAACAGAGAAATGAGAGTTTTGATATTTTCTGAAAGAGGAACATGTGTTAGAGATGAAGAATCTTCCAAGGCTCATGCAGTTGCTTAGAATAATCATTACTGTTATATGAGAAACATTTTAGTAATTTAATAAAAGGATAATGTTTATTTAAAAAACCTGACTTTTCCAGAGTAATTTTGTTTTGCACATTCATGTTTATTGAAGTGGACTAATTTCTATAATGCAAATCAGAGTTAAATATTAAAAATTGTGTAAATACAATTGACATAGGAATTACATTAAAATATTAGGAAGAAACAAGGACAAATTTAGACCTTGAATCCGAAGAGATAAAGCTTACTTGACTTTCAAATGGAGAGATGATGAAAACCCACTCATTCACTCTTTCAGAACAAAAAGACAGTCATCTGATAAGAGTATGACATGGATGAAATGCCCTACAGGGGCCTTGGACATCTTTAATTTCTGCGATTATGTGAAAGAGGTGGACTTTACAGATAATGGAGCAGAAGCCAACATTAGTAAAAGGAATCCCAACTTCTTCCCATAGAATTAGAAACATGTGAAAGTACAATAAACTTCTTGTTCAAATTACCAGCATCAGAGAGCTTCCCATTTGCATCTAGACCTTGAATTTATATTTATTGATCAAGTTCTAATTTGTATGTATATTTTGTGCATATTCACCAATAACAGTTAAAATTAATTATGTGTTATAGTTAATATATGCACCTACCTTCTTCCGTTAGTGCATCAGTAAATGTGTTATTTTGTCATTTTTCCAAAGAGAGTGTTGTAGGTTTTCCCTGTAGTTCTTCCTTTATAGCTTTTCTTCTGATAACCATGACTTCAGGAGCTTTAAAACTATCTATCTTGCATTTGTGTCTGGCGGAGAACTAGCCATCAGCCTCCTGAAGCCTGCCATCATTGTTAATTTGAGGACTGGGCTGTCTTGGGGCTCAGAAGATAAAGAACTATTTGAGCAGATGTGTGTGGGTGGCACTGGATTCCACCCAACTGCCAAGTTAGTATTGTTAGAGATTTCATTTTACAACACAAAAATAAGCCTGTGTCAAAGATTTTAAAATCATGGAAAGTTAAAATCTAGAAAGACCTTAGAGAACCAGCCAACCAACTCTCTCATTTTAAAAGTGAAGGATTCATAGCACAGATTACTTGCCTAAGATCATCCAGGAACGAAGACAAGAATCCAAATGTACTTGGGGACAAGAATTAGTCCCCAAATTCAGTGTTCTTCCTAGTATTAAACATTGCCCCTTTCGACAAATTTTGGATTTCATTCTTGTTATATTTCAGTACTCTTGCTGATTTATTTTAGGTTTAACTGGTAAAGAATGAACATTTCAGAAGTGTTAGGATTAGTCAGTGTCATCGCTTATGTATATGAATCACTTGCCAAAGACACTGGCTCTCCTCAGCTGTAACCAGCATGTCAAATGTGAAGATTATTGTGTGGGATCCTTTGGTTTCATTGTTATGATGTATTTTATAAATGTACTAGTTATATCCTTGTTTATGTATTTTTGCTGATCTTTCATAAAGCAGAATGGTATGTATCGGATTGTTTTAATGTTATATATTGGATTGTATTCGATGTTACAAAACCAATATTCTATGGAGAATGAAAAAAATAAAGGACTAAATTAACTGGAGATTTTTGGTACTCTTATAAAGCAAAATTGTT